CGAGGCAGCCGATGCTGAGAATAGCCAAAAAGTTAAAAGCGGGGTCAGCGACGAAGCTGGGGCAGCAACCAGAATTCCTGCGTGGGTTTTTTGGATTCCTCCGCCCACGCGGGGCCAGTTTGCGGGTAAATGCACCACCGCGCCCCGCACCACAGCTCAGACCCTTTCCTCTCGCTGCAGTTTGTCAGATCCCCCCACCTCCCACTCTGCACCAGTTTATAGAACAACAATTTGGGGAAAACAATCCGGGCGGAGTGACGGCCCCGTAATTGTGACAAAGTGAGTGCGGGCGGCTGGAGAGAGCGCTAGGCCGGGAGCGCTGCAGGGCGAGGCGGAGGCAGGGGCGCCTCCCCCCGCCCTGCCGCCCCCTCGTTCTTATTCCGGTCACCTCCCATCCCTCTCCTTGACTCTTCAATTCCTCTTCTCCCGGCCCCTTGCGCCTTCCTTCGCTTGTTCCTCCATCGCTCTTCCCTTTCCTCCCGGTAACAGCTCTTCTCCCGCTCCCCCGACCCCGTCGCCCCTCCCCCGGTGCGCTTTTTCCTCGCTCACTTCTCCCCTCTCCTCTGCCCTCCACTCGTTTCTTCAGCTTTTCCTCGCGCTTACATTGCCCTTGGGCCCCTGGCTCTCCCCGCACAATCCGCTTCTCTCCCTCCCCACTCCTCCCTTCCTGAGATCGAACCCTGAGCCCCTTCCCGACCCCCACTCTCTGGGCCGCCAGCGCAGCCCCGCATTTCTGGGTTCCTCGGGAAGTAAACCTGGGGGCGCGCTGCGGCCCCGGGTGCCCCGGCGGCCAGCCCCTTCCCTCTCCCTTGTATGGCTGCCGCCCCCGCCCCACCACCTGAGCCGGGAGATAGTTTGTTTGTCCAGCGGCGGCCGCCGCCGCCCACGCTGTTTGCAAAGCTTAGCGCGCCGTCGCGCAGTGCGGGCCCAATTAAGTCTCATTCATTATTCAGCGCTCCTGTCCGCCCCCGCCCCCCAGCAGTCTGAGGCGTCGCTTTGGGGCCCCTCCCAGCCTAGGCCCCTCAGTGAGCCCTAAGAGGTCATATAGAGAGCAGCATTTCCTCTCCAGGCCGAGATGAGGGCTGAGGGCGTTTGGAGGGAAGCGCTCTGCCTACTGCCGGGAGGTGACACCCGCGAGGCCGACCGTCCCCCGAAGCCCCCGCAAGTCCAGACTGGGGGACCTCGGAGATCCACGAGATTGCCAGAGAAGGAAATTGAGGCCCAAGAAGCTGCATGACTTAGCCAAGTTCACGGAGTAGAACCCGGGATTGGAGCCCGGGACATTGAAATGAAGGCGTCTTGCATTGCAGCTCCGTTGCAGCGCAGAGGCGCAGGAAGGCAGACTACCACGAGCCTCGGGCTGCGGCCTCGCCCTCCTGGTCGAGCCTCCTGCCCTCCAACCCTCTGCTCCCGTTTCTCCCTCTGGTTCATAGCCCGCGGGACAGAGCAGCCCTGGATTGGGAGGCTCCTCAGGTCTCAGGCTCAGGTGCAGAAGCAGAGCCCCTAACTGGAAGGCTCGGAGGTGGGCCGGTGAGGCAAGCAAGCCCTGTGGGGGGTTGAGGACAGCTTGGGTTGGATGTCCCTCACTGCAGCCTGTCCGTGGATGTCTCTGCCTTAAGGGAATTGGAGGTGGAACCATCCAGTCTTGAAGGTCAACGGAGCGTGAAGAGAGGAGCGTGCAGCTTGAGGTGAGGGAGGAGTCACCTTTCAATTTGTGGGGTTGCATTTACAGGAGTTTATCCTTTTTTTTAGCACTACAGATAGGAGCGTCCCTTGCTCCTGCCAGGCAGCCCCTCCATAGGGGCAGTCCTGTGCTGCTGTGCCTCGGTACCCGCACAAGGTGTCTGGGGACCGCCCGGACCCCCCCTTCCATCGGCGGCAGCGCCACCTGGCGGCCATGGTGCGGTGGTGTGGGAGGAGCTGGGCCCGGGCTGGGCACTGAGCCCACCGGAGCTGCAGGCGTCTGCAGAGCCTTGCACCGAGTTTCCCCGCGAGGGCGGGCGGGAGGAGTCCCAGGCGGGAATGTGATCCCCAGGGGGCCGGGGAGGGCCCTGGGGAGGAGCCTGGCCTGGGGAAGCCGGACTTCCGTGACACAACAGACACAAAAGACAAAGTCCATTTGGATGGAAGTGGGAGCAGGGCGAGACGGGCCATTTTCACTCTGTGGTCAAAGGAAATGACTGGTCTGACTCGGTCTGGGAGCGGGGCACCCAGGTATGGCCACTTGATTTGGAAGTAGCGGGTGCATCTTATGACTCTACTTTTTCCCATCTCTTAGGGTCTAAGGATAACTCTGGGGCCATGACAGCCATGAGTCTCACAGAGGACCCCGAGACTTCTGTGCTGCGAGTAACCGGACTTGTTCTGAGACCTTTGCCCTAGAGGATGGCCAAGGGGCTCCTGGTGACCTATGCCCTCTGGGCTGTGGGGGGCCCTGCTGGGCTCCACCACCTGTACCTGGGAAGGGACAGCCACGCCCTGCTCTGGATGCTGACCCTGGGGGGAGGTGGGCTGGGCTGGCTCTGGGAGTTCTGGAAGCTCCCAAGCTTTGTAGCTCAGGCCAACAGAGCCCAGGGACAGAGGCAGAGCCCCAGAGGGGTGACACCCCCTCTGAGTCCCATTCGCTTTGCTGCCCAGGTGATAGTTGGCATCTATTTTGGCCTTGTGGCACTGATTAGCCTTTCTTCCATGGTCAACTTCTATATTGTGGCCCTCCCACTGGCAGTTGGCTTAGGGGTCTTGCTGGTGGCTGCTGTTGGCAACCAGACCTCAGACTTTAAGAACACTCTGGGGTCAGCATTTCTCACTTCACCTATCTTCTATGGCCGCCCCATAGCCATACTGCCCATTAGCGTGGCCGCCAGCATTACAGCTCAGAGGCATCGCCGCTACAAAGCTTTGGTGGCATCAGAGCCGCTCAGTGTGCGGCTCTATCGTCTGGGCTTGGCTTACCTTGCTTTCACAGGCCCACTGGCATACAGTGCCCTCTGCAACACAGCTGCCACCCTCAGCTATGTGGCAGAAACCTTTGGCTCCTTCTTGAATTGGTTCAGCTTCTTCCCCCTTCTTGGCCGCCTCATGGAGTTTGTCCTCCTTCTGCCTTACCGGATCTGGAGGCTACTGATGGGGGAGACTGGCTTCAACAGCAGCTGCTTTCAGGAGTGGGCGAAGCTCTATGAGTTTGTTCACAGTTTTCAGGATGAGAAGCGTCAGCTGGCTTACCAGGTAAGGCTTTCTTCCCTCAGTCCTGTCCGGTGGTGGAAGTACTGTACTTTTGTCTGTTGGCCAGGTGCTGGAAGGATATTCTGGCTTCTTTGGATATCTGTGTACAATGGGCAAAGGTTACAGATGCTGTGAGTAGGAAAAATATATGTGTATATTATTTATAATTTTTTTCTTTTATTATTACTCTATAAGGCTGGAATTCTAACCTGAGCTGCTGGACCTTTCCCACGGGCAAGTAGAAGCCAATTCTAGAGATATGATAGGATTCTAATTTGTCATCTTCTGTTTCCATAAGGTTTTGGGCCTCTCAGAAGGGGCAACAAATGAAGAAATACATCGGAGTTACCAGGAGCTAGTGAAGGTCTGGCACCCAGACCACAACCTGGACCAGACAGAGGAGGCACAGAGGCACTTCCTGGAGATCCAGGCTGCGTATGAAGTCCTGAGTCAACCCAGGAAGCCCTGGGGATCCCGGAGGTGAAAAGAAACTTCCCCCTGAGGACTGACTCTTCCTAGCAGAGCTGGGCAACTTGTCCCAAATCTAGCTTTGCCCACGAATGGCATCCCAACAGAGTTAAAGAAACTGCTTGCAGGGGCTGGGCGTGGTGGCTCATGCCTGTAATCCCAGCACTTTGGGAGGCCGAGGCGGGCAGATCACGAGGTCAGGAGTTCGAGACCAGCAGCCTGGCCAATATAGTGAAACTTCGTCTCTACTAAAAATACAAAAAATTAGCCAGGAGTGGTGGCAGGCACCTGTAGTCCCAGCTACTTGGGAGGCTGAGGCAGGAGAATCACCTGAACCTGAGAGGCGGAGGTTGCAGTGAGCCGAGATCACGCCACTGCACTCCAGCCTGGGCAACAAGAGTGAAACTCCGTCTCAAAAAAAAAAAAAAGAAAGAAAAACTGCTTGCAGGGGACATGAGAAAACAATGGGGTGAGAAAAGGTTGTGGTAGAAGGATGTGTTTATATTCTGAATTTCTGAATTCTTGGCTATTGCATTCTTGACAATTTTTCTTAAAACCAGAGAGTGAAAGGCATATTATAAAACAATCAAATATCTTTTAGAGTATGGACAACTATTATATATCAATAAAAAATTAATTAGAAAAAATATATCTTTTAGAGAACACACCACCTTATCCCACCCATGATATATTGATGTGTGATGGAGAAAGATTATTTAACTATTTTTTTAAATGTGTAAAGCAGCAGGGCATAGTGGCTTACGCCTGTAATCCCAACACTTTGGGAAGCTGAGGTGGGAGGATCACCTTAGGTCAGGAGTTCAAGACCAGCCTGGCCAACCAACATGGTGAAACCCCATCTCTACTAAAAATACAAAACTTAGCCAGCCATGGTGGCACATGCCTGTAGCCCCAGCTAGTCGGGAGGCTGAGGCAGGAAAATCACTTGAGCCTGGGAGGTGGAGGTTGCAGTCAACTGAGATTGAGCCACTGCACTGTACTCCAGCCTGGGCGGCAGAGCTAGATTCTGTCTCAAAAATTAAATAAATAAATAAGTAAGTAAATAAATAAATAAATAAATGTATAAAGCACTATGTTAGGAGATTGAAGGAAAAATATGAAGGTTCTAGTATTCACAAGCTGTCCTGTGATAAGAGAGATTTGATCTTTTCTGTAGATGGGGTGAGACTAGGATTAAATTTCAAAATTTGAGAAAAATATTTTCATTCCATTTATGGGAGAACTTTCTAGCAGCTACACTTTCTCCAAAAGGGAACAAGCTACTGTGGAGTGGGGGGTAGTTCTTCCTCCTCTGCTTAGAGGAGAATTTTTGGAGAGCTCTCAGACTTTACATAGGTGATTGGACTGGCTGACTTCTCAGGTCTTCCCAGTATTTGAGGTCTGATTCTGGGCTACATACCCTACTCCTAGAAGCATACAATCTGATGGGAGATAATGACACAGGTACACAGATATCAAAGCCCTTGTTCAGTGTTTTGAACTAAATGTCATAAGAGCTGTAAATAGTGTATTGGCACATTGGAGGAGGGACAGATAACATTGTTTTATGGGGACTCAGAAAGATTCATTATTTTATATGTCATATGTCCCTTTGGGGACTTTGGGAAACCCTAGGGAACCAGCGGCTAGAGCATCTCAAGGGGGCCTTATTCAATTCTAGGTAACTAGCCAGGTGTGAAAGAAAGGGCCCAGGGTGTCTCACTTTGCAGAGGAAGATTGGAGACCAGGAACATGATTTTAAATTATGTGCCTTTACTGCAGCTTTCTTGCTCTCTTTGTGTGTGTGCATTCTTTCCATTTTTTTCTTCTTTCTGGATGTTAAATCTGAGTAATATATATCATTTTTAAAGTGGAATTATGACCAGGCATGGTGCCTCTTGCCTATAATCCTAGCACTTTGGCAAGCCAAGGCAGGAAGATTGCTTGAGCCCAGGAGTTCAACACCAGCCTGGGCAACATGGCAAAACTCCATCTCTACAAAAAGTACAAAAATGAGCCAGGTGTTGTGGGGTGCGCCTGTAGTCCCAGCTAAGGAGGCTGAGATTGGGAGGATCACTTGAACCCAAAAGGTGGAGGCTGCAGTGAGCTGAGATCGTACCACTACACTCCAGCCTGAGTGACACAGTGACAGCCTGTCTCAAAAATATAAAAATAAATAAATAAATAAAGTGGAATTATGTTGATGACTATTCTCTCTATTCTCTCTCTCTCTCTT